CGGCTAATTTTTTTGTATTTTTAGTAGAGATGGGGTTTCACTTTGTTAGCCAGGATGGTCTCGATCTCCTGACCTCGTGATCCGCCTGCCTCGGCCTCCCAAAGTGCTGGTATTACAGGCGTGAGCCACCACGCCTGGCCGATTTCCTTCCTTTTCTATGGAGATACCACTTTGCTTATCCACTCATCTGTGGATGCACACAGGTTGCTTCCACCTCTTGGCTTTTGTGAGCAGTACTGTTATGAACGTGGGTGTGAAAACATCTTTTTGAGACCTTCCTTTCCAATCTTTGGTCTCTGTTCTCAAATGGAATTGCTGGACGCTATGGTAGTTCTAATTTTAATTTATTGAGAAGCCTCTACTGTTTCCCATAGTGGCTGTATCATTTTATAACCCCACCAGCAGTGCACCAGAATTCCAATGTCTCCACATCCTTGCAAACACTTATTTTCTGTTTTTTTTTTTTTTTTGATAGTAGCCATCCCAAAGGGTGAGTGGGGACACCACGTGGCTTTGCTTTGCATGTCCCTGATAATTAGTGATGTTGAGCATTTCTCGTATGCTTCTTGGCCAAGTGTATATCATCTTTGGAGAAATGTCTGTTCAAGTCCTTTGCCCTTATTTATTTATGAGACGGGCTCGGTCTATTACCAGGCTGGAGTGCAGTGGTGCGATCATAGCTCATAGAGTGACCCTTCAGTGCTTTCCCACACTCCCCTGGGGTCCAACCTTCTGCCGAAGATGCCCCAGCTCTCTGCAGTTCCCTGCCCAGGCCCCAAGACTCCTTTCCCTGTCGGAAAGTTTCTTAGGCTTCCTCTCTCTGGGGTCCCCACACACCTCTGTTCCCCTCCAGCACACTGGCCCAGGCCGGGCCAGCCTGCTTCAACACAGTGTCAGGAACTCCTGTGGTGTCCACAAGCCCAGTGCCAGCGCTTGCCTGCCGTGGGACGCACTGTGTGCCTCAGGCCCCTCACTCGCCAAATAGGACAGTTATCCTCTGCCTCGGTGTGGTCACAGGGGTGAAATGTGCCTGGATTTGCAGGGTGGCTGCAACAGCGCCTGGCCCATAGGCAGTACCATGAAGACTCACAGTGTAGGGCAACAGACGACGCCTGAGCGGCTGAAGAAGGTGGGCTCCCAGGGCCTCCCTGCCCAGGCCTGCTGCCACGGCCAGAACCCAGGGGGGCACCGTGTACCTCGCCAGTGGCCTCAGCACTGCGCCTTGCCTCCAGGAGTCTTGGCTTGTTTGTGTGGAGCTGGGGACTGGGAGAGCAGAGCTTGTGACCTGAGGCCCCCCAGCCTCAGGGTGGAGGTGACCACCCTGGACCAAGGCCTGCCCCAGTTAGTGGCTGAGGACAGACAGGAGTACGTGTGGCATTCCTGCGGCCCCTTGCTCGGCACCCAGGCACTTCCTCCTGCCCCTCTGCCTCTGGAAGGCCAGCCATGGCATGGCCACGGGGGCCTGCCACCTGGCACCTCCCCAACACAATACATAAATGAGTGGGTGTGGCTGTTCCAAGAAAACTGTGTTTACACACACAGGTGCGCCAGGCCTGGCCGTCGAGCCCTGGTTTGCCGGCCTTTGTTCGAGACCAGTGGTTCCCAAATGTGCACCTGTATCAGCATCACCCAGAGCGGGGTCAGAGTCTGGACTCCTGGGCCCCACGCGGAGTTGTTGTCAGGGGCCTGGGCTTTGCATTTCCACAGGTTCCAGGTGCTGCTGCTGGAGCGGAGGCCACGCTCTGAGCACCCTGCTCTAGAAGAAGAGATGCAGAAAAGACAGGCAGGGCTGCAGAAAAGGTAGGCAGGGCTGTAGGGTGGTCCGGACCACCCTCGGGCCTCAGCACCTGTCCCTTCCTGGCAGCCTGTCCCGCCTGGCATGCTGGCTTTGCTCCAATGCCAACCCTTCGGAGAGGCCTTCCCTGGCCACCCTGTTGTAAACAGCACTGCCTGTCTCCGTGTTCCCTGAGTGTTCCTCCAGGCACTGTCACTGCCAGACGCTGGTATTTTTGTCTACTATGGCCCCCACCCTGGCTGGTACACTCAGAAGGACGGGCTGCGTCCCCTGTGCCTAGAGAGGCATCTGGCACAGAGCCAGCCTTCAACATATATTGCATGAAAGATTCCGTCCAAGGACGCTGTAGATGTAGGTGGACGCAGACAAAAGCAAAGCAGGACAGTGGATTCGTCCAAAGACCGGCAGTGTCTTCAGGTGAAGCTGCAGCGTCGAGTCCTGGTGCTTGCAAGGTTTCAGCAGCAGAAACCTGATGGGGCTCCTTGCACCTGGGAGAAAAGCCACTCCAGTGAGGATTATTGCCAGTGAAGGCTGCCCTGGCCCCAGACAAGTTTTCCTAGAATTTATGGTAGCAGGCGGGTTGTTAAAGGATGATTCCCGAAAGGGCCAGACATGGTGCTCACAGGGATGCAGGGTGAGCATGCGTCGAAGAGCTTCCCTAGCCCAGGCAGCTGTGAGGACCAGCTCAGAAGAGAAGTCCTGAAACAGACACTTACAGATGAGGAATATTGACATGATTGTGCAAATGGACCTGAAACTGGATTTTCAGGGGGCTGTGATGGGCTGGATTGTCTCCCTTAGATTCTAATGTTCAAGTCCCCCACACCCCAGTGTCTTAGAATGCAACTGTATTTGGAGGTAGACTTTAAAGAGATGGTTGAATTAAAATGAGGCCCCAAATTCAATCTGACTGGTATGTCTATAAAAAGAGAAAGTC